TCTGATCATTTTAGCTTTATTTTCTTGGTTGGGTGTTAATACATTTTTGAACAATAATTTTTAAATATCATTTTGTATTATTTTTTGATGAGATTTGATTTTTGGCAATCTTGTTGCCTTACTAGCTAAGACCCTTTTAATATATATGATGTACTCATTTTATAATTAAAAAAATAGCTTAACTTTCCAAGCTTGATTTTGCTTTGGTTTTGATGTCTTCGATTTACTGAAGGCTCCAGACGTGGAACCTTAACATCCTCAGAGAGCAACTTCTATGTTGCTTTATAGTGAGTGACACTGCAGTTCAAATAAATGTGGATTGGGGCTTCTCACCTGGCTCTAGTGGCTAAGGATTTCATTTCTTTTTGATACCCACATGTAAATAAGCTCAGCAAACTGAAATTCAAAAAACATTTATTTGCTGCATCTTTGTTTAATTATCTTTTTTTCAGTGATGGTTCTGTTCTGGATAAATGGTACTAAACCTGTATAGCATCATTTAAAATTACTTTGGAAAGTTTCAACAGTTCTTGTATGAAGAAATAGACTTTAAATAAATCAATCTCATAATTATCATTCAGGGTATTATTTAGGATTATTGTTTAGCCTTTTACATTACTGATTTTCCTTAAAGGGCTATCTGATGTACTCTTTTCAGCTACATCTGTTTGCCATACCACAGCTTGTAATTGCTTTACATTTGAAGAATATAGTGAGTGACTTTATTATTAATCAGTAGCAAATTTGTCTTAGTATTCTTAACCTTAGGATGGCCTTAACTTATGAATAAATGATTTAGATGGTAATACTCTCACTTAAGTTAGAGACTTATGCAGTAACATTAAAAAAAATTGTACTCAAGATTTTGCATTTCAAAACTAATTTTTCAGAAGTAGTGAATATAATTATGCTCATGAAATAATTAGAAGTCAACAGAATATCTGAATTGTATCTTCCTATGGAAGATGGTAAGGATTATCATCTTCCCCCAGTTTTATTATCTTTTCTTAATACAGAATCCCAGGCTATTGAGCATCTTATTTTCTTGAACCCTCAGGCTTATGAAGAGCAGAGCCAAATGGAGAAAGAATTCTTCCATCAGAACATCCCCAAGCAGTTTTTGAATTTGTAAATAAATGTGGCCTGGAAAATCCAGGCATCTAAAGATAATGCTGGGTTTCAATTAAACCGGTCAGTTTTTCAAATAGTTGTTATAATGTGTGTGTTTATTTTTTTGGTTGTATCTATGAGACTTTGTTTCACACAAAAACTGATAAACACAGGAAAAGTGTCAAGAGGCAAAGGAGAAAAGAAGATGAGAGAGAGAGATAAAACCAACAGAAATGGAGGTTGGATATAGTAATTGCCCTAGTGAGAAATTTGCATGGGAGAAAAGTTGACAATAAGGACAGCCTATGATATGGTGACACAAGAGAATAGTTATTAGTGAGTTCAGAGAAAAGTTTCCAAGTAGCCACCTCTGTCTTACTATAATATTCCCAAGGCATCAGTGAGACAGGCTAAAACCACAAGGACTAGTTCAGCAGTATAGAGGAAAATGGGGTGAGAGGAGGCTTTAATATGATAGTGAGCTTAATCATTTAGAGATGTCACAACATTTAGAAGTATATTCTTTGTATAACGTTATATAGTAGCTTGGCATGGCAGAGAAGTAATTTGATGTATTGCTAAGGCAGCTTTTTCCCCCACTTATTAAATTTAAAAAAATTATATGGAAAGCCCTATTGGTAAATCTTTAGTTAATTACAAATTGATGTCTCAAATATGATTTATCTCAATGAAATAAGAAGCCAATAGTATTTTGGAAACTGAACTATTTATCACACAGGTTTATCAAATGATCCAAAATATGTAACTGTTTTAGAATTATGAAGTTCTATGAAAATATAAAGATGATAAAATATTTTCTTGGCCTGAAAAAATTTACAGCATAAAAAGTGGATGTGAAGACATATTTGATATATATCTTTCAAATGTTATCTTTTATTTCAGATGTTATCTTCTATTTGAAGATTTTTGTTGTTTTGCCTTTAGAGTCCTCATTCAGATTTCTGTTGCCTGAAAAGTAACTAGCTTTCTGGTTTTTGAAAAGATAATATGCTTTTTGAAGCAAAAAGTTTTTTTGATTATTTGAGGAGCATCCCTTTTAATTTTCTGAAGCAGTTGTAAGGATGTTTGTTGCTAAAAATAAGTCAGCTAGGAATTGCTAAAGAGTCTTAGCATCATGTGTTCTGACAAGGCATAGAAGAGATCTCAAGGAAAATAATGCAGAAATCAAGCTGAGAAGGCTCTGATTAGATGGAACCAACTTGAGAATGTTTTATGAAACTATATCAGGATCAATCTTCCTTGCACAGATAACAGGAAAGGCCAAAGTGACAGTATTCAAAAAAAGATATATGTTTATTTCTTATTCATATAAAACTCATCTGCTGCCAGCAATTTTAGGCTGGTATAGTGACGCCGCAGATTATAGGGAGCCACACTTTTTTAAAGTCTTGGCATTTCAAGCTTCACCATGATTTGCAATTCTAGTCAGCAGAACAGAGTCTGTTAATTTTGGAAAGTTTGTTCTAACTTTGATTTTAATTTTGTTTTTCCATTGTTGAACTTAAAAACACAATTAAGTTTTGTATGTTGATTTTATATCTTTTGACCTTGCTAAATTCTCACTTATTAATTCTAATAGTTGCTTTACACATTTCTTAGGATTTTATTTGCAGTCGTGTCATCTGCAAATGAAAATAATTTTAGTTCTTTTAAATCTTTATGCCCTTTATTTGTTTTTCTTGCCTTCTTGCAACACCTCCAATTAGGTATTAACTGGAAGTGATGAGAAGAGAACATCTTCATCTTGTTCTGTATCTCAGGAAGAAATACATATTTCATCTTTAAGTTTGATGTCACCTGTGGGTTTTTGGGTTTTGGTAGATGCCTTTTATATCCCATTGAATAATTTCTCTTTTACTCTTAGTTTGCCAAGAATTTTTGTTCTTGTTTTTTTGCTTTTACTAATCATGAATGGACACTGATTATTTATAGCACTTGACTTTTAGTATATGTTTATTGTCTGTTTCCTTCATAAGGCATTATTTCTGTCTTGTACACTATTGTATACTGAGATTCTAATACACTACCTTATGCTCAGTATGTAGTCAGTAAATAAATACATGTTACGTGAATGAATTATTAAATCAGAGTTGCTTGATCAGAAAAGATCTGACTCAAGAGAAAACTTGCCCGTTAGTGCTGAATCTGCATAATCTGACACTCTACTGCCACCTGGTGATAGTATATCTAAATTGCAATAAAAGCTTCTCAGGAGGTGAATAAGCATGTGAGCTAAAACTGCAAATGATTGGACTGACGTGGCAATTATAATTTAAAAATATACATATACTCATGATATGTATCTGGACTGCATTTGAGATTTAGCACATATATTTCACATTTAAAAGATGCTGAAATGTTTTCTGTTTTCCTGACTGCTAGGAAAGAATGAAGTGGATCAGTTAAATTACATATGTTAAAGAAATAGAATAAATTGGGAAAGTTGGCAGAAGTAGAGTAAGAGCAAAGGCACATTTTCTATATTTGAATTCCTGCTCTGTAAGCATTTTCTTGCTGTAAGGTGCTAGCTAAATTTTAATTTTAAAGAACAAGAATTTTTAACTTCTTAATATCTTGTATTAATATTTAATATATTGCAAGAAAATCCAGCTTGTGGCCAAGAATGAAATTTAATGCTTGTTCTTAAAAATTAAATCCTTTAGTTACACAGAATTCACTGAGATTTAAGTGTAGAATACAATGGGATTTCTGTTATATTAGACAGTTTCTTGGAATGAAATCATCTATCATCTACACTGTTATGATTACCACTATATACTTTCATTTCTTAGCCTCTCTCCGAAAAAACAAACCATGTGCCAAATATATGTTAGTAAAAGTTTTTAGAGATGCAATTCAAATATTAAAATTTTCTTATTGGTGTTAAAATGGTCAATCTTGTAAAATGTTGATAATTTTACATAAAGGTTAGCCCTTCTCATGATCAAAATACCCTGAGATGATAGTGTTGGAAGTACTGTTTTAGTAATAAAGATTATCATGTGGGTAAGTTCCCTACAAGGCCCATGATGGTAATGCCCCTAGATTTTGTCTTCAAAGAAAACTGCTGAGAGGCAATAATTTTTTTTGTATGTGTCCCATTTTCATTAATGCATGGTAATTGATGGAGTTGCAGTGACTTGTAGCAGTAATGAGTTCTAAACATAATAATGCACTCTTTTCTAATAAGTGAGCACTGCTGGTGTTTAAGAGCATACTAAATCAGTTGCTTTAGTATGAATTTATTAGTTTTTTTCAGCATTAGTTTTAATAGTAGTTATTTACATAAGCGTACATCCCATTAACCGCCATCAGGGCTGGAAAACATGCTGAACTGTTCATATTTTCATATAATTATTGAACATAATGGTTTCATTTGCATTTCTAAACAGTGATGTTTCTGTCAGCCTTGGAAATAGTGTCTTTACGCAGTCCCTATTTCACATCCACTTATTTGACATCGTTAAATTTTATGCTAATGTGCTTCCCTAGAATATCATCAGTAGGACAGATGCTTGTGCTTTAATATACAAATCAGGGATGCTTTTCCATCCCCTAAATGGCAAAGGAAATTTTAAAAAATCCACACTTTTAGATACAGAGCCTGTCTCTATATAAATGGGTTTATGAAATAAAACTTCCACGGTTAAATGTTATAATCTGGTTGTCTCTTCAAAATGCTTCATTATGAATAACTATATACCTGACTAGGTTTGGTTTTGTTGTCTTGAATGAAGAGGTGAATCTTGATAAATATCATGTTCCTTATGAATATTTAGAGTTCTGCTTCTGAAATGTTGATCTTGAGATGCGAGTTTTTCAGTGGCTTTGAATATGTCGGGCCACAGTGTTAGTTCTTAAAGTATTCTCTATATTTTTGTTTCTTTAGTCACTTAACCCTGATTGTAATACCTTATGGTGGAAGCTGTTATGTTAATGTTCTTGGGCATCTTAGCTTTTTGTTTACATTTAAAAAATGTGTATTGTAAAATTATGAGTCACTTGGTGGGGGAGGCATGTCAAATGTGACAGCAGAACTAATGTGGAAGGATAGATTTATGGCAAAACTCTCTGCCTTTTGGAGCACTATCAGCTTGTCCATGTGCACTATTAGCTTTTGTTTCTCCAACACTTGTGGATGCTTTTGTGAATGCTGTCAGTCAGATGTCTGGAAAATTTTAAACAAGAACCACCAACTAAAGAATTGTTTTGAGAGTTGATTCAGATCTTTTTGGCAGTGAGACAGTGAACATGAAGTCACTGCCAGTTTTTGGTCTTTGTGGACCTTTTCCTTTCTTATGTCTGACAGCTCAGGGCGGCATTTTACTATTGACTCTTAATGGACCTGCAGTGCTATAGCTGAGTCTGCACAGTTCAAAATGCAAGGTTGGCAGTCTAGAAAGATTGGGTAAAGAAGCAGCTTTGAGAGGAGTTCCTGCCCCAAATTACTTGCTAAAAATATGTTAGAACTGATATAGCATAAAACTGATACAGCATAAAAGGATTATTTGGATAGAAGTGTTATTTGGCTTAACAGGTCAGGAGGCAACATAATTTTTGCAGTGACTTCTGTTTCTTGAGGAGTTGCCAGGCAAGAAATATGATAAGGATTTTGAAGAAACTACTATAGAGGTGGAGTTTCATAGCTGTTTATTTTTATTCCAGATTTTTCATTTTTTTCTCTATAATCTCTTAAAATGGTCTGAGATTAGCACTTTTCACAGTTGTTGAATCTTCTGAACTATCATGTTGGAAACATTGGATGTGCTCTTCTATCTAGGGAAAAATGTAGCCTTCATTTTTGCCACATGTGTTGCCAGACCGGACATCATATGAAAGTTGCAAAAAAAAAAATTCTGAAAATCCAGCCTCACTTAGAAGTGAGGCAATATTTTCATCTCTTTATAAAGCTATTTGTGATTGCGTTCTTCACCAACAATTTTTTTTTGCTGGAGGGGTGGTGGTAGGGGCAGTTTGCCACAAAGCTGAAGAAACGCATTCTGTCACCAAAAAATACCATTTACATTTTTTCTCCCTTTACAGATTTCTTCTTTTTCTGGAAAAAAGTTTAACATTTAAATGAAAATTTCATTTGCCTTTTTAGTATTAACGTGCCGTGATATTTAGTCTAACAACTTGTCCCTGAATATCTCTGTTGCTGTAACACTTTACCACCTTCAAGACAGCAAAGGAGGTGTGTTTTAAGTGCTATGCCACTGGTTTTCAATCCTTGACCTCAGAGGAAAAAATAATTCTACATTATGTTTTATGACAGCTTCTCTGTATGTTTTTTGTAAAGTTAAATATTCTAGACAAAGTCAGGTATTATCCATAAGATATCAAACAATTGGGAGAACTTTACCTGCTTGGTTATATTTATTTCCTCTTTTATAACCAGGGAAACACAATTACCACCTCTTTTTTAGAGATGATGAAAGTGCTTAGAAATAAAGCTCCAGCACCCTTAAATGCCTGAGCTCCACCTATTCTACAAGGCTGTGGGGACTCTTTGGCATCCTCTGTGTTGCATCTTTTCACTGAAACTTTAATTTGAATATTTGATTTTTCACCAAATGTATTTTCTTTATTTTTTCCATTGTTAGGATAATTACCCTTAGAATTCTGTAGCTTCTGGAGATATTTACAAATATATATCTGTTAATCTTTCCTTAACTCTATGCCTAGTGCTAGTATTTAAGGACATGGGAGCTTAGGGGCTACTTAATAATTAATGCCTTATTCAATTAAAAAATTTTAACCTGTGTTTTCCTGACTTTAAAAAAATACATGTTTATCATGGAATATTTTAGAATAATATAGAATATTGCTTCATTCCCAAATCATCAGTGTGTGTGGTATATTCATGTTTTTCATTTAATCATCACTGTAACAGCTAGATGAATAACAGTAGGTCTCGTTTGACATTACAGTGAAAGTTGAAGTTTTCAGATCTCTTGCCTTGAATTTTGTACCAATTTTATTTTATTAAAGGCAGAATATTAAATATCTGTTTAAAATACAATGGAAAAAATCAGCCAAGAGAAGTTTAATGCCATGTATTTAAAATAATTCTTGCCAGTTCAATTGCGAAAGTTCTCTGCTCAGTTTTGTGGTTAAATGATTAGGTCTTTCCAGTGGGGAAGGGCAGAAGGACTGAAAAGAAAGGGAAATGTAAAATTGAGGTGACTTTAGGGGAAATGTTGGGAATAGAAAATTTCCATGGAGTTCATTTAGTGCTTCAAACACCTGTGCTCTGCTAAGGCAGGTAGAGAACTCTGTATTGTGTGCAAATCACTGACCTCGCTAAAATTCCAGTTTCTTCTCTGCAAAATGAGGAGTAAATAATAGTATTCATTCCAGCAGGTTTACTGTGGAGACTAAATGAAAGAATGAGTATTAAATGCTTTGTACCATGACTAAGCACATTAGAATCATTCAAAAAGTGTTATTTATTTTCTGTCATTGACTCTCCAGAGGTGTGCAAAGCTAAAGTGACCCTGGCATCTTTACTCTTTTTCCTCCCATCTTCTAGTTCCTTGCTATTACAAGCATAGTCTATGGGTTTGCAATGTCAGCATCACCAACAATATGGGGAGCTTGTTAGAAATACAGATGCTTAGGCCTCATGCCAGACTTCACTTTTTCAGAATCTGTGTTTTAATAAGATCCCCAGGTGATCTGTACATTGAAGCATTGTTTGTACTCATTTCTTGGAAAAAACAATGTAAAAGACATGGGCAGTAGAGAAATATATCCTTTTGCTTTTGCTTTCTTTTCTAAGATCTCACAAATTTGTAGCTTTGGATGATGATGGGATGTGGAGTCTATTCTATTAACATGTATATTGCTGCTATTATTACCGTTATTATCATAGCATTATATTTGCTGCTATATTAACATAGCATAATATTAATGGAAGTGGATTATCCTGAAATTGTCAGAAGTGTGGTTCAAAGCTTCTATATGCATATTGATTTTCACCTACTTGTTGTATCAGTTATTGAGAAAGGGGTATTAATATCTCTGAGTGTAATATATTTGTGGATTTATCTATTTCTCTTCACAGTTTTGTCTTCTTATATTTTGAAATTCCATTTTTAGATGCACAAAGTTTGAGATTATTATCTTCTCCTAATGAATTCACCCCTTTATCATTATGAAATTACCTTGTTTATTCCTGGTAATATTCTTTGCCCTAAAATCTACATTACCTAAAGTTTATTGACCTACTCTAGCTTCTGATCAGTGTTATTATAGTGTATCTTTTTATATGCTATAACTTTTAAACTAATTGTGCCTTTGTATTTAATGTGCATTTTTTATAGCCAGATCATACATGGTTCTTGCTTTTTATTCCAATCTGACATCTATACTTTTAATTTGGATATTTAGAACACTTACATTTTATTTGATTCTTGATACAGTTAGGTTTGAGTTTGTTTTAGTTTGTTCCATTTGACCTTTGTTCCTCTTTTCCTTTTTTTCTGTGTTCTTTTGGATCAATTGAATATTTAAAATTTTCTATTTTATCTCTTTTGTTGGCTTATTAGCTATGGCTCTGTTCTGTATTTAGTGGTTGCTGTAAGGCGTATCTATACACCTTTAACAAATCAATTAACCTTCCAGTGATGGCTTATACTACTTTAGCTACTTTATGATAGTATAATACTATTTTTCTCTTTCTGATCATTGTGCTATTATCAAGATACATTTTAATTTTATACCCGTATTTTATTTTTATTTTTGTTAAATAATTATCTTGTAAGGAGATATTTATTTATTTATTTATTTATTTATTTATTTATTTATTTATTTATTGAGACGGAGTCTTGCTCTGTTGACCAGGCTGGAGTGCAGTGGCATGATCTTGGCTCACTGCAACCTCCGCCTCCCGGATTCAAGTGATTTTCCTGCTTCAGCCTCCCAAATAGCTGGGACTAGAGGCATACACCACCATGGCATGGCTAAGTTTTATGTTTTTAGTAGAGATGAGTTTCATCGTGTTGGCCAGGCTGGTCTTGAATTCCTGACCTCAAGTGATTTGCCTGCTTCGGTCTCCTGAAGTGCTGGGATTACAGGCGTGACCCACCATGCCTGGCCTTGTAAGGATATTTAAATAAGGAAAATAAATTTACTTCCTGTGCTCTGCATGACTTTGTATAGTCCACATTTTTGTTATTCCTTCTGTCTGGCAGACTTTCATTAATAGTTATTGTAGCTATGAATTCATTGCTTTTGAATTTACAAAAACGTCTTTATTTTGCAAGTTGTACTTTTCTGTTCAATTTTTAAAAAAATGTTGCTCCACTGTCATTATACTGTCATTTCTACCAATGAACTGAGTTACCCTTTGTTCTACTGACCACCTTCCTTTTTGCCTCCAGATACAGCCCATCCACTGTCTTCCATATCTGGAAATTATTGGGCAACATCTCATAGTGCTGACAAGTGCTCACATTATCATGATGGCAGATGGAGATTGATGACCAGAGTGTTAAGTTGGCAGCTAAACATGAGCTCAGATTGATGTCTTCAATGCCAATTAATTTAGACATGGATTATTTTAGCTTTCTTGCCTTTCTTGTCTGTAACTTCTCATTCAGTGAGAACCCTGCCTCCCAACTTCTGCCATCTATTTAATTGCTCAGTGCCAGTATAGGTTTATAGTGATTTTAGAATTATTAACTCATATTTACATGGGAAACAACTTATAAACTACAGTGCTAATGTATACTTCCTTCTACCTTTAGTCTTACTATCACCATTCACTTTTTAAAGTTAACTTAGGTCAACAGCTTTCCTCCCCTCTTTCAATGAGGTTATTACATACATTTGTAATATAGCTAGTAGTTTGTATTCCACCTTAGAATCCTCCAATCTCCTAAATGATTTTTAAAATATTTTCCTACACTAAGATTCACTTTTTTGCAGCAAAATTGTGTTTTAACAAATACAAAGTGTTATGTATTCACCATACAGTATCATACAGAACTAATCTACCACCTTACAATATATTCTATGCTTCACCTATTTAACTCTGCCTTCTCCCCAAGCCTCAGTCAACTTCTGATTTATTTGGAATCTGTATAGTTTTTGCCTTTTGCAGAATGCTATATAAGTGGAATCATGCAGTATTTAGCCTTTTCAGACTGGCTTTTTAAACTTAGCAATATGCATTTAAAATTCGTCTATATTTTTTCATTGCCTAATATTTCATTTGTTTTTAAGAGTGAATAATAGTCCATTATATGGATATACCATAGTTTGCTATTCTACTTTTATTAATTTTTAATTTTTGTGGTACATTAGTAGATATATATATTTATGGGGTACATGAGATATTTTGATATAAGCATGCAGTGTGTAATAATAATGCACTCATTTATTAAAGCACATCTTGGTTGCTTTTGGCTTTTGGTAATTATGAAAGAGCTACTGTAAACATTCATGTGCAAGTTTTTGTGTGGACATAAGTTTTCCAATCAGTTAGGTAAATACCTAGGAGCATGATAGCAGAAGTGTGTGGTAACACTGTGTTTAGCTTTGTAAGATGCTGTAAAATTTTGATTGAGATTGTGTTGAATATATATATCAATTAGGGAGAATTGGATTTAATATTGAACTTTGCAATTCATGAATGTGGTACATCTCTCAAGTTATTTAGATGTAAGAAGTTTCTTCTGTGAGTGTTTTGTAGTTTTCTGCTTGCAGACCGTACGTCTGTTGTCATATTTTATCTACTTTTCTTTGTATTTTTTGAAGATTTCAGACCCCAAATTTTCATTCCTGGTATAAAGGAATAAAGTTGACTTTTCTATGTTGATCTTGTGTCCAATGACTGCTAAAGTCACTTTTTAGTTTTATGAGGTTTTTTTTGTAGATTCTTTGCAGTTTTTATGTGAGCAATTGTGTTATCTGTAAATAAGGACAGTTTCATCTTTTCCTTTCTAATCTGTATGCTTTTTATTTCTTTTTCTTGCCTTGTTGCACTAACTAGAATTTCCAGTACAATGTTGAGTAAAAGCTGTGGTAAAGGGCATCCTCTTCTTGTTCTGGATCTTAGTGGAAAAGCAAATTACTCTCTTACCATTAAGTATGATTTTTAGCTATAAGTTTAACATAGATACCTTTATTTAGATTAAGGAAGTTCTTTTCTATTCCTAGTGTGCTGATACTTTTTGGTTACAAGTGGATGTTGAATTTTCTTGAAAGCTTTTTTTGTGTAAATTGATCTGATCATATAGTTTTGCTGATGATTAATTTTTGAATATTAACCAGCTTTGCATTTCTGGGCTGAAGCCCACTTGATATTGAAATGTTATCCTTTTATGTGTTACTGGATTTTATTAGTTAATATATTGTTAAGAATTTTTGCTTAATGAGAGACAGTCATTAGTTTTCTTGGAATGACTTCATCTAGTTTTGTAGCATCATAGTGCTGGCCTGAAGGAATGAGTTGTGAAGCATTTCCCCCTCTTCAATTTCCTGCAAGAGTTTGTATAGAATGAGTTTAATCTTTTCTCTTAAATTCGTGTTAAAATTTACTAAGAAACTCTCTGAGCCTGGAGTGAGTTTTTTCCCCTTTCTAATGGAAGCATTTTTAACTACAAATTCGATTTCTTACAGGCCTTGTATGGATTTAATCCATATGGAACCACTCAGATTACCCAATTTTTCTTGAGTAAGCTTTGGTAGTTTGTCTTTCAAGGAATTTTTAAAATTTTATCATTGTCTTTATTTATATGTCTCAAGTTGGAGTAATACAGGAATTTAAGAATTAACTGAATTGGCTCGTTAAATTATATCAGTTTTAACTAACTTGCAATAAAAACAGCAAATTTCTTTCTAACTTAAAAAAGGAATGCATAAAACTTAGTTGTTTTCTTCTTATGGAGGAGTTGCTGTTTGTCATTTCTTAAGCTTTGTGTCCTGTAGTTGACTAGAGGGAGACATTGTTCTTAAGACGCTAAAGTAATTTATTTTTATTTATTTTAGCAACTTACAGACAATTCAGCTATCTGGAACATATAAAATTTTTTTTGTTTTCATGACTGGGTCTTGCTTTGTCACCTAGACTGGAGTGCAGTGGCACAATCATAGCTCACTGCAACTCTAGCTCACTCGCTCAAGCAATCCTCTCGCCTCAGCCTCCCAAGTAGATAGGACTACAGTTGCGTGTCACCACACCTGGCTAATTTAAATTTTTGTGTGTGTGGAAAGAAAGGTCTCACTGTGTTGCCCAGGCTGATTGAACTTTTGAGCTCAAGCAGTATCCCCTTCGGCCTCTCAACGTGCTGGGATTATGGGTGTGAGCTACCGCACCTGGCCCATGAAGATTTTTAATAGCTAATTATTACCATGTTATTGCAAACTAACTTGGGAGACTGTGTGACCAGTGTGAATATATTTATCTAGGATTGCAGAGCAGAATTTGCAGCTGTGTGAATCCAGAATATATATTACCTATTATTTGTATACAAACATAAAATTGTGAATTATTTACAATAAATTATGTTAATTGAGCAGTTCTCCCCCTTTTTATAATGTACAGCATTATGAAATGAACATTATTTATAATTTAAGTTCACAGAAGAATCCCTGTTTTCAAAGCCAAATTGGAGTAAGCTTTCTTATCCTAGGCTTACTTAGTAGTGCCAGAATTGAATCAGAGTCTATGTGGTACATTTGGTCCCAGTTCTTTTTCTGCTTCCTATATCAAATTTTCCACATGGCTTTGAAGATTCATATATTTACCCTTCTGTTGACTTTGAGTATAACTTACTCTGACCAAATAGAATAAAGCTGAAGTGATAGCTAATATGCTTTTTTTTATTATTATACTTCAAGTTCTAGGGTATATGTGCACAATGTGCAGGTTTGTTACATATGTATACATGTGCCATGTTGATGTGCTGCACCCATTAACTCGTCATTTACATTAGGTATATCTCCTAATGCTATCCCTCCCGCCTCCCCCCACCCCACGACAGGCCCCGTTGTGTGATGTTCCCCTTCTTGTGTCCACGTGTTCTCATTGTTCAATTCCCACCTATGAATGAGAACATGTGGTGTTTGGTTTTTTTGTCCCTGCGATAGTTTGCTGAGAATGATGGTTTCCAGCTTCATCCATGTCCCTACAAAGGACATGAACTCATCCTTTTTTATGGCTGCATAGTATTCCATGGGTGTGTATGTGCTGCATTTTCTTAATCCAGTCTATCATTGTTGGACATTTGGGTTGGTTCCAAGTCTTTGCTATTGTGAATAGTGCCACAGTAAACATATGTGTGCATGTGTCTTTATAGCAGCATGATTTATAATCCTTTGGGTATATACCCAGTAATGGGTTGGCAGGGTCAAATGATATTTCTAGTTCTAGATCCTTGAGGAATCGCCACACTGTGTTCCACAATGGTTGAACCAGTTTACAGTCCCACCAACAGTGTAAAAGTGTTCCTATTTCTTCACATACTCTCCAGCACCTGTTGTTTCCTGACTTTAATGATCGCCATTCTAACTGGTGTGAGATGGTATCTTGTTGTGGCTTTGATTTGCATTTCTCTGATGGCTAGTGATGATGAGCATTTTTTCATGTGTCTGTTGGCTGCATAAATGTCTTCTTTTGAGAAGTGTCTGTTCATATCCTTCACCCACTTTTTGATGGGGTTGTTTTTTTTGTGTAAATTTGTTTGAGTTCTTTGTAGATTCTGGATATTAGCCCTTCGTCAGATGAGTAGATTGCAGAAATTTTCTGTAGGTTGCCTGTTCACTCTGATGGTAGTTTCTTTTGCTGTGCAGAAGCTCCTTAGTTTAATTAGATCCCATTTGTCAATTTTGGCTTTTGTTGCCGTTGCTTTTGGTGTTTTCGACATGAAGTCCTTGCCCATGCCTATGTCCTGAATGGTATTGCCTAGGTTTTCTTCTAGGGTTTTTATGGTTTTAGGTCTAACATTTAAGTCTTTAATCCATCTTGAATTAATTTTTGTATAAAGTGTAAGGAAGGGATCCAGTTTCAGCTTTCTACATATGGCTAGCCAGTTTTCCCAGCATCATTTATTAAATAGGGAATCCTTTCCCCATTTCTTGTTTTTTTCAGGTTTGTCAAAGATCAGATAGTTGTAGATGTGTGGTATTATTTCTGAGGCCTCTGTTCTGTTCCATTGGTCTATATTTCTGTTTTGGTACCAGTACCATGCTGTTTGGGTTACTGTGGCCTTATAGTATAGTTTGAAGTCAGGTAGCGTGATGCCTCCAGCTTTGTTCTTTTTGCTTAAGATTGTCTTGGCAATGTGGGCTCTTTTTTTGGTTCCATATGAACTTTAAAGTAGTTTTTTCTAATTCTGTGAAGAAAGTAATTGGTAGCTTGTTGGGGATGGCATTAAATCTGTAAATCACCTTGGGCAGTATGGCCATTTTCATGATATTGATTCTTCCTATCCATGAGCATGGAATGTTCTTCTATTTGTTTATGTCCTCTTTTATTTCGTTGAGCAGTGGTTTGTAGTTCTCCTTTTTAAACCTGTGCTTTAACAGGAGGCATTGAGTGTTTCTGCTTGCCCTCTTGCTTTTCTGTCATCGTCATGAGAAATATACTCAGGAAAAGAATGAAGAGTCTGAAACTAATCCACCTCCTAGCTGCCCACTGTAGATATGTGCTATATATTATCAGTACCCCAAAGCTCCCCTTGTACCTCCTTTCAATCACTACTACTCTCCAATGGTGGCTTTCCTGACTGACGACCCACAGATTACATTTTACCCTCTTCCCTTTTGCATCCTCCGTTTGGCAGAAATTCTGAGGGAAAATTAGCCTTATGCTGGAGGCTGCCCAGATCTACCAAAAGCCCTCTTAGTTTTATATACTATCTTATGATGAAAAGATAACTTTATAAGACAGTAAACTAATGCCTAGGTTTAGTTTATAAAAATTACTAGAATCACCTTACAGTGATTCCTAAGGTCTTGGCATTTTTAGCCTGTTATTCTACCTCTTCTATGAGAATACTCTAATTAGGAATTCGAATTGTGACTATGAATTCTTGTTAGCCATCAAAAGGCATGACATTCTTTACTCTAAAATACTTAGCTTTCCGAGGCAGGAGAGAATACTAATGAGTGTTTAAATAAAAACAGACCTTGGTTATATATCAATTAACCAGATTTCTATTTTCTCTTTAGGTTTAACTTTCTACTACCTCAGTGTAACCTTGTACAAAAGCATTCCATGTAGAGTACCTGCTTTTTTAAACTACTTTACTTTCTTACAGAGTAAGCCATCTGCTTTCTAAAGCATTGAGACAAGAAACACAGACTCAGTGAAAAACATACTATGAAGCCATGTAGTATAGTGCTGGAAAAAAGTACAAGACCTACTTAGATTCAACGCAAGTATATATTCCTTTTTAGCTGCATGAACCTGATCAAATTACTTTTTAAAGCCACAATTTATCCCTTTATGGTCTGTGGATATGTAACAGCTTCGACCTTATACAGTTGAGATTATATGCTGTAACAAATGCATGTAAAGGCTTAGCACAGTGCCTGGTGTGGCATAAGCAGTCAGAAAGAGCTCCTTGACATTATCATTATTATAATTATTACTGTTACTGTTAAATATTTTACTGGGAATAGGAAAATCTAAGCAATTTTTGAAGGCTTTACTGAGTGAGAAAAAAATACTTATTCTTTCTCCATAGTTCTATACATTTTAAATTTTAATATTCTTTAGTTGATTATTGCTAAGACCTTGAAACACCCTTTTCCCCTTCAAATCTCTGTTAATCTTCAAGTTAAAATTTTCTGTTTATATGCATTCTTGAAAGTATATGTATTCACTTCCTATTACAGTATCAATTACCACAAATTTAGTGGCCTAACACAAAAGAAATTCTTATCTTACAGTTCTGGAGGTCAGAAATCCAAAATCAATCTCAATGGGTTAAAATCAAGGTGTCAGCAGGACTGTTACCCTTCTGGAGGCTCTAGGGAAGAAGTCTGTTTTGAAAATTCCTTTCTGTCTCTTCTTCAGGCTGCCCATATTCCTTGGCTCCTGGCTCTGTATCACTTCAACATCTAACATCATCACATCTCCTTTTCTGACTCTCTTTTTCTTCTCTATTATAAGGACTCCTGTAATTACATTGGGCTTACCCAGATAATCTTCTCATTCCTAATTTAATCACATCTGCAAAGTCCCTTTTGCCAAGTAATGTAACATATTTGCAGGTTTTGGGGATTAGGATGTGGACATCTGTGGGTGTACCGTTACTCCGCCTGCCTACCACAGTCTGCCTTCTGGCCCCCAGAGATTTATGTCTGTTCTACATGCAAAATATATTCACCCCATCCCAACATTCCCAAAGTCTAATGCTGCATTCCCATTGCAGCATCATTTCAAAGTCCAAAATCTCTTTTAAATCTTATCAGCTCAAAAGTTTCGAACCGTATGAACTCAATCATCTAGATTAGGCATGGGTGAGAGTCTGAGAATGATCTTTCCTAAGGTACAGTTCCTATCTATCTGTGAAATTCTGAAATTCAGACAGGTTATTTGCTCCCAAAATGGTGGGGCAACGATGGGATAGCAATTATAAACATTCCCGTTCAAAAAAGGAGAAAATAGAAGGAGAAATGGAGTTACCTGTTTTAGTCAATTTCATAATCCAGCCTGGGAAAAACATCCTCTGTGATTTGAGGGTCCACACTTGTGGGCTCAGGGCTCTGCCCTTTAGATCATCCTTCCTTTTTCATGAAAGGTGGCACATGTTTGTGGCTGAGCAGTTTCATCAGCCTGTTTCCTGCCTGTGGTATTTTGGGAGTCTGAGAGTCTTTTTTGAAATTTTGTTTAAAATTTTGTCTTCTCTTTCCCCCTTTCAATTTAAACTGGCAGTGTTTCTGTTTATGTAATGTTCTGAAGAACTTTTGGGGCCTAGTACAGTGGCTCATGCCTGTAATCCCAGTGCTTTGAGAAGCCAAGGTGGGAGGATCACTTGAGGCCAGGAGTTTGAGACCAGCTTGAGCAACATAGTAAGACCTTGTCTCTACAAAAAAAAAAAAAAATTTTTTAAGAACCTTGTAGATTTTCTGTGTATGTTGGGGATTCATTTTTTTTTTGATAAGAGGCTCTTCCATAAATCTTTCCTGGATGTACAAAGGCAATTACAACCTTACACACACACACACACACACACACACACACACACACACACACACTTAGAGGAAAGCAACTGCCTACACACACACACACACACACACACACTACTTAGAGGAAAGCAACTGCCTGCCCAACCTTGGACTAATAGTCATCCTTGTTATTGATCCTTGTAGCCAAGGATTATTGTCTCCAAACAATTATGTAATCCTGCTCATTTTCCCTTTAAAAATCTTTTTTCCTTTACCTCTGTGAATATGCACATAGTTTACAATGGCATGTGTATTTCCATTGCAATGCCCTATTCCCAAATAAATATAATTTTCTTTTATTGAGCCTCTTTCTGTTACTTAAGTTGACAAATGGTGTCAGAAGTGGAATCTGAAGAAGGGTCACCATCAGTGTTTTCCTGTGTTTTTACTGAGTTTTTGACCATCAGTTGCTTGTGTGCTTTGTGATTTTATCTTTTGGAATTTTTTGAGGCTTGTGATTAAGGTAGGTTTATCCAAAGTAGATTTGAGTTTTTTTCATGTACTTTGTGGATGCTGTCATGTGGTAATCTCTGTAATCTAGATTGTCATCTTGTACCATCTAAGTGGTATAAATTTTACCTGAAAATATACAAGAAGGAAGGCTCATAATAACAAATTCTTAGGGCGATTTGTGTGGCCACTTTAGTTTTTCATTTTCCTACCATACTATCTGTAAATATAATACAGATGGAGTGAAGAAATGCAAGAAACAAAGCCTGCTCAGCTAAATCTATCTCTTTTTTGTGTGCCATAGCATATAAACATGTGTTCCATAAGGGAAGGCGCTGTGATAAGACAGCAGAAAATCTTGGACCTGGTGGGAGAAGAGGATTAGGTATTAGCTTTAAGTTTTGATTATCTTAATAAAAACCTCAAGGAATTTTATAAAACAAAAATAAGAAAACCTCCCAGAAGTAAGTGAGTTTAATAATATTACAGGATCCAGGGCCGGGCGTGGTGGCTCATGCCTGTAATTCCAGCACTTTGGGAGGCTGAGGTGGGGGGATCACAAGGTCAGGAGTTCAAGACCAGCTTGGCCAACATGGTGAAATCCCATCTCTACTAAAAATACAAACATTAGCCAGGCGCAGTGGCGGGTGCCTGTAATCCCAGCTACTTGGGAGGCTGAGGCAGGAGAATTGCTTGAAACCAGAAGGCAGAGGTTGCAGTGAGCCGAGATCATGCCACTGCACTCCAGCCTGGGCAAAAGAGGGAAACTCTGTCTCATTTAAAAAGTTAGATAAAAAAATATATATATTACAGGATCTAAGAAAAACATACAAATATCTATCACAAGGAAAAATTGGAAACTGAAATTTTAAAAATAGCACCATTTATGATACTTTACCTCAAAATGAAACAGGTATTAAATATACAGAGAATCTGTATGCTGAAAGCTACAAAATACTTATGAAAGAAATGAACAGATTGACTACATTCATGGAGTAGAAGATTCAACATAGTGAAGATGTTAATTATCCTGGATTGGTAAGGAGATCCCAATCAAAATCCTAGCAAGATTCTTTGCAGCTATTCACAAGATGATTCTAAAATCTTTATGGAAAGTTAAAGGAGCTAGAATGCTAAAACACTTTTTTAAAAGATGAAAAAAGTTAGAAAACTCACACTAACCAATTGTAAGGCATACTGTAACACTACAGTAATCCAGTACAGTACTGGTGAAAGGACAGATCCATAGATTAATGGAGCAAAACTGAGATTCCAGAACTGGACCCATGCAAATATGGTCAGTGGTTTTGACAAAGTTGCAGTGGTGACCTGGCTTATGGAATATTTTCTGATATGAAACCAAAAGTATGATACATAAAAGAAAAAACATGATTAATTGGATTTTAGTTTTATCTTTGAAAGATACTGTTAAAGAGAATGGGGAAAAAAACTATTCTCCCGTAGGTTGGGGAAAAAGAATTTTGCAAATTAATATCCAGAGGTATATTCAGAATATCTAAAGAAGTCTGAAAACTCAACAATAAGAAAACAATCTAACAAAAAGGCAAAGGTTTTAAGTGACACTTCACCAAGGACAGCATAGTACGGCAATAAACACATGAAAACATGTCCAACATCTTTACTCATTAGGGAAATGCAAATGAAAACTACAATGAGATAGTATTATCTTACACACCTTCTAGAATAGGTAAAGTAAAAAACAATATTGACAATATTAAATACTGTCAGGGATGCAGGGGAACTGAAATTCTCATATGTTGCTCATGGTATACATATACAAAATGGCATGGCATTTTAATAAAACATTTGGCAGTTTCTTATAAAAGTTAAGCTTATTTTTTGACTCAGCAATCCCACTCCTAGGCATTCATCCTACAGAAATGAAAAGTTATGATCACACAACATACTCTAGAAACATGTATATAGCAGCACTATGCATAATTGCCAACAATGAAAACAACTCAAATGTCTTTCAGTGAGTGGGTGAATACAAACAGGTAGAGCCACTGTTTCTGATAAGTGTGTCCCATTAGAATTTATCACATCATTTTTCACTCATGTGTAATGTGTTGTCTTTTCAATGTATGTTTCTAAATGTAGTTTTGTTTTCTTTGTGAGGTTCACTGAGCTTTTTGAACATAAACATTTATATCTTTCAACTATTTGGGGTAATTTCAGCCATTATTTCTTGCAGTATATTTTCCAACTTTTTATTTTGCTTTTCTCACACTGGGATTCCAATTTATATATATATGTACCTGCTAATATTGTTGCAAAATTCATTGAATCTGTTTATTTTTAAAATCCTTTGTCTTTCTGTTTCTTAGATTAGATGATGCATATTGATCTGTCTTAAAGCTCACTGACTCAATCTTCTGACATCTCCAGTTTTCTTTTTAGAAGCTTTTTCAGTGAAATTTTTCATTTCAGATATTGAATTTTTCGATTTAAAAGTATCCATTTTGTTATTTTTATAGTTTTTCTTTTTCTGTTCAGATTTTCTTCATCTGTTTATTCTTTATGAATATAATTATAGTAGCTACTTTTAATCTCTTTTAGATAACTCCAAAATCTGGGTCATTTTTGTTGTTGTTTTTTATTTTTTAAATGCTGCTACCATTTACTGATCACTTGTACCAGTCATTGTCCTAAGCAATTTATAGAAATAAACCCATTTAATCCTTACATGTGGGTCAGGAGCTATTATCATCTCCATCGTACAGATAAGTAAGGAGGCACAGAGAGGAAAATTCTTTCCTGACAGCAGTTAATGAATGTGGTTTCTTACGTATTTGTTAAAACAGCTGCCATTTTTTATTTGTTTGTTTGTTTAGAGACAGAGTCTCGCTATGTTGCCCTTGCTGGCCTTAAATTCCTGGGCTCAAGTAATCCTCCCACCTCAACCTCTCAAGTAGCTGAGACTATAGGCATCTGCCACTGTACCCAGCTCACTTCATTTTTTTTTTTTTTTAAAGAAAAGTGATGGAGTCAAAAGGTCCACTATTAAAAACAAAACAAAACAAAATTCCCTAGGTTAAAAAAGCAAAAACAAAAAAAATCTTAGCATCAGAGTCCACTGGGTTAAAAATAATGAGAATAAAAAATCCCTGCTCATAACATCCTCCTTCTAGAATGGTTGGAAGGTCAGAGCATTTTTATAACAAAGTCTTTCATTTCCATTGATTTCCTTCATGGGTCATGTTTTCTTGTAATTTGGAATATCTCCTCCATATTATGAATGACATATTGTAGACAGTTTATATTCTGTTGTAGTCCTCTGAAGAGGTTTTTTTTGTTTTGTTTTGTCTTGTTTGTTAAGAGGCAGGGTCTTGCTATGTCACCCTGGCAGCTCAAGCAATCCTCCTTCCCCAGCTTCCCAAGTATCTGGGACTACAGCTGTGTGCCACCACACCCAGCTACTTAAAATTTTTTTTCTTTTTAGAGATGGGGTCTCACTATGTTGCTCAGGTCGGTCTTGAACTTGTGGCCTCAGACAATCCTCCTGCCTCAGTCTCCTGAGTAGCTGTGATTATAGGCTCAAACCACAGTGTCAGGCCTCTGAAGAGTTTTGAACTTTGTTTTGTTTTGCCTGAATTCAAACTCCAAACTCTTGTTTTCTGAAATTGGGCAGTAGCTGAAATTTTTTATTAGTTCATTTAGTCCTAACTGAGCTGCCTGGAGACTTCTCTGTGTATGTATATGCCAGACAGAGATTTAGACAGAATTTAATATATAGGATTTGTGCAGTTCCTTTCTCCTTCCTTCAATATCCCACCTCAGTTTCCATCTGACATTGTCATCCTTAACTCTGTTTTCTGATTTAACAACAGATAAGACTGTTTTTATCTGAGATTTAGCCTTTCTGCTCAGGATTGACTGAGGCCTACACTCAGGCAAAAAGTCATAAGAATGAAAAATTCACCCACTGTCAGTCCCTTCTAGTTGGCACCTCCCCTCCCATTTTTCCTGTTTCTGGCTCATCTCCAGCGATTTTAGACAGTTGTGTGTTTTTTTTTGTTTTTGTTTTTTTTAAGAGTTTTTATGTCTAGAGCTCTAAGTTGTTTTCTATGGGAGGATTGGTTCAAATATTGTGAGACGACTTCATCATTACAGGAAGTTGGACTCCTGTTATTTTTCTTTTGATTTGTGTCATATCTGTAGTAACACATCCTCTTTTTGCCTTATATTGGTAATAAATATTCCCCCCCTTTTTTGTATCCAATCAGTCTCTGATTTTTCCCCTTTTCCATCAGTCTTGCAGAGTATTATCAGTTTTATTTATATTCAAAAAGCCTTCTTTTGACGTTCTTACTTTTCCTTCATGTTTGTTTTTTATTTTCTTGATATCTGCTCTAGTATTTATTTCCTTCCTTCCATTTACTTTGGGCTTAATTTGCTCATCTTTTTCTAGCAACTTAAGATGCAAATGAAGATCATTGTTTTTAAGCCTTTTTTTTTTTTTTTTTGAGACGGAGTCTTGCTGTGTCGGCCAGGCTAGAGTGCAGTGGTGCAATCTTGGCTCACTGCAACCTCCGCCTCTTGGGTTCAAGCAGTTCTCCTGCCTCAGCCTCCCAAGTAGCTGTGATTACAGGTGCGCACCACCATGCCTGGCTAACTGTTTTGTATTTTTAGTAGAGACGGGGTTTCACCATGTGGGCCAGGCTGGTTTTGAACTCCTGACCTCAAGTGATCCTCCTGCCTTGGCCTCCCAAAGTGCTGGGATTACATGCGTGAGCCACTGCGCCCGGCCTTTCTATATTTTTAATAAGCATTTGAAGATATAAATATCCATTTAAGCTTTGCTTTAGCTGTATCTCACAAATTATGAAGTACTATATTTGCATTATCATTCAGTTTAAATTATTTTAACATAATTTATTCCTTCTTTGATATGAGTTATTCTGAAGTATATTGTTACTGATTTTTTACTGTTATTAACATTTCTTTGTGTTTAGATACTCTGTATAATTTTAGCCTTTTAAAATTTAGTGAAACTTGTGTTATGGCCCAGTATGTAGTGTATCTTGATGAATATTCTCTGTGCACTTGAAAATAATGTATATTTTACAGCTGTTGGGGTAGGGCTTTCTAAATTTAATTGTCAGTTGCATTAAGGTACTTGATAGTGTCATTTGAAACAATGTTACTAGGGTTTTATTCCTTTATTATTATTATACATATATGATCTATTTTATCATCATGAAATTTTCCTCCATACTTGTTAATACTTCTCATGAAATCCATTTTGTTTGATAGTAATATGGTCACAAAACTCTCTTATGGTTATTGTTTGTACAGTATGTCTAGTTTCATTCTCTATACTTGCAACTTGTCTGTTTTATTTTCAGTGTATCTCTTATAGACAGCATATAGTTACATCTTGCTGTATGTATGTGTGTGTGTATTTTATGGGGGTTGGTCTTGCTTTTTTATACAGTCTAACAATTCCTGCCTTGTGATCATGAGTTCTTAGTCTGTTATACTTAAGTACCACATTTTCTTTATCCAGTCCACTGTTGATTCCATGTCTTTGCTACTGTGAATAGTGTTGCGAGGAACATAGAGTGTTGCAAGTACATGTCTTTTTGTTAGAACGATTTATTTTCTTTTGGGTATATACCCAGTAATGGGATTGCTGGGTCGAGTGGTAGTTCTTTACTTTAAGTTCTTTGATAAATCTCCAAACTGCTTTCCACAGTGGCTGAACTAATTTACATTCCCACCAGCAGTGTATAAGCATTCCCTTTTCTCCACAACCTCACCAACATCTTTTATTTTTTATTTTTATTGATAGCCATTCTGACTAGAGTGAAATGATACCTCATGGTTTTGATTTGCATTTCTCTAATGATTAGTGATGTTGAACTTTTTAAAATATATTTGTTGGCTGCATCTTTGTTTTCCTTTGAGAAGTGTCTGTTCATGTCCTTTGCCCATTTTTAAAAATGGGGTTATTTGGCTTTTGCTTGTTTAACTTCTTAAGTTCCTTATAGATTCTAGATATTAGACCTTTGTTAGATGCACAGTTTATGAATATCTTCACCCGTTCTGTAGGTTATTTATTTACTCTGTTGATAGTTTCTTTTGCTGGGCAGTGGTCCCACTTGTCAATTTTTGTTTTTGTTGCAGTTGCTTGTAGGAACTCGGTCATAATTTTTATGCCAACGCCAATATCCAGAATGGTATTTCCTAGGTTTTTATCTAGGATTTTTATAGTTTGAGATCTTATAAGTCTTTAATCCATCTTGAGTTAATTTTTGTATATGGTAGAAGGCAGGGGCCTAGGTTCATTCTCCTGCATGTGGCTAGGCAGTTATCCCAACACCATTTATTGAATAGAGAGTCCTTTCCCCATTGCTTATTATTGTCAACATTGTGGAAGATTAGAGGTTGTAAGTGTACAGCTTTATTTCTGTGTTCTCTATCCAGTTCCATTGGTCTATGTGTCTTTTTTTTTGTGCCAGTACTGTGCCATTTTGGTTACTATAGCCTTGTAGTATAGTTTGAAGTCAGGTAGTGTGATGCCTCTGGTTTTGCTCTTTTTGCTTAGGATTGCAAAGTTTAGTCTTTGTTCACACAATCATTTGGAATCAATGTGGGTCTTGCATTAAAGCTTTATTAGAATGTGTCCAGGTCAACCTTTATCCTGGGGCTAATTTAGCCCCATTTCTAAGATATGGCCTCTCTGAGGACCCTATCAAATATCTTGTGTATTACATAGTTTTTGTACTCTGGCTGATGACAGTGCTACCTGGTTTTGACCCTGTGTGAACTCTGGCAGTTGTTCAGCCTTCTGCTTTCCAGTGTTTTTTTTCATTGGCCACAGGTGTTTCATTCCATAAGTATATGGATTAATACTCAGCCAAAGATGAGAGCATCCCTTTGCAGACCCTCAGAGCTCTCTGTGCAGCTTTCCCCTCTCTAGTACTCTGCCCTGTGAAGTCTAGCTAGCATCCTTAGCTTCCATGCATGCCAGTCTCTCTGCGTAACTCAGCAAGACCACCAGGTTCCGTTAGTATTTCCTTTCACTGTGCTGTGGCCTGGCAACTGCCTTTAGGCAACAAGCTGGGATGATCGAGTCACCCAATTTTTTTACCTTTTCTCTGGCAGCATATCCTCCTCTGTCCTTTCTCCAACATCTGGAACTGTTGTTTCATACATTTTTTTTTCATTTTTCTAGTTGTTTATAGCATGAGGACAATTCTTGTCCCAATTTATTCATCTTGGGTGGAAGCAGAAGCTCCTGAAAAGACAGTATTTATGGTCATCATTACCAGAGGGTTATTTTTTTTTTTTTGTAGGTCAGGTTGAATGAAATTCTAGATATATTTTTACTTTAAGCCATCTTTGATTTTAAATTTCATAAATTAACAACAGAAGATGAATTAGAGAAGAAAAATAGCCTATAAAATTAGGAGTTATACTTTTCTTTACTTATTATTTGTTTGTTTGTTTTTGAGATGGAGTCTCGCTTTGTCACCCAGGCTGGAATGCAGTGGCGTCATATCGGCTCACTGTAAGCTCCACCTCCCGGGTTCACGCCATTCCTCTGCCTCAGCCTCCCAAGTAGCTGGGACTACAGGCGCCCACCACCACACCGAGCTAATTTTTTTGTATTTTTAGTAGAGACGGGGTTTCACTGTGTTAGCCAGGATGGTCTCGATCACCTGACCTCGTGATCCACCCACCTCAGCCTCCCAAAGTGCTGGGAATACAGGCGTGAGCCACTGTGCCCGGCCTTTTCTTTACATTTTTAACAGACATCCAACTTACAGATTTACTATGACTTGTGTGGTTCATTCTCTTCACTATCAGAATCTTCCAAGATTCATATCAGTTACTGAATTTTGTCAAGCTCCCTAGTTATGGTTGTGTTTTATTCTAAGAACCCACCCCTAGTACTTGCTTTCCCTTATTCTCATATTTTAAAGTACTTATTTCAGAAGTGGTTTGGGAATTTTTGAAAATATTTTTTTTTTTGAGACAGAGTCTCGCTCTTGTCCCCCAGGCCAGAGTGCAATGGCACGATCGTGGCTCACTGCAACCTCCACCTCCCAGCTTCAAGCAATTCTCCTGCCTCAGCCTCCAGAGAATACTTTTTTTTTTTTTAAACAAAGACAACCTATATGTAGCTAGTCAAGTCATGGCACTCCCTTTTAATTTTCTCTTGAAGATTACCTAGATTTTAGCAGGATAGGAATAGCATTTAATACTATTCTTAGGTTTTTCCAAGTATTAATGCCGTTGTCTTTGTTTGCTGTGTCTAGAATGTAGTTGTCTCCCTCTTGACCACACAATTCTTAAGTAGGTAGGCTCTGCCTTGTCTTCCTTTTATTTTGTGTATGGTTCCGTACTTGAACTTGATTCAAACATGTCTATCCACCTTCCCCAATACCATCTCTCAGTTGGCAACTTGTTCTGGCTCTTTAACTGAAGCATGTAGTTGATATGCTGATTTTTTTCAATAATAGATTTTATATTTGGGTATTCCCACATCATCATGGGAAATTTTTTGAAGAATCCATCATATTAAACATTCTTTCTGGTTCAGTTATTGAAAAGTTTGTTTATATTTTGCCACAGGGGTTTGTGTGGTTTTATTGTAGGATGCTTTTTTTGTTGTTGATTCTGATTTACTTGGCTGGCCTATGAATGCCATTCTGAATTGGTTACTAAAAATGTTTATATTTAGACCTGGACAGATAATTTTTTCTTTCGTTTTATGAGTAGCTTTTTAAAATAAAAAACTTTTTAACTCAACAGAAGTCTAAAGAAGGTGGATCATTTAGTATTTAATGGGGAACACAAGTGTTGAGGTAATGAGTATATGAGATATTCGAGTTTCATTTTTCAAGTTACTTAGGTTAGAATTTTTTTTCGTAGTAGGGATTATTTGGGGGTCATTTTACGTACTGCCTTGAGAAGAGTCTTGGTGCCTTTTGTTATTAAAGTATTGCAATAGGTAATGTTTGCAAGGTATTACAATATATTGATACACTTTAATATTATATATAGTATTCCTCCATGTCAATAAGTATTGAAGATGTTTATGATTGATTTTTTCCTTTAATTTTTTCTTACTTTTCACTTCTTGACTTCATACATCAAAGAAGAAATCCAGAGTGAAATTAGAGAGTATTTTGAACTAAATGAAAATGAAAACACAACACAACCTGCTAAAATTACTTAGATGTATCTAAAGCAGTACTTAAAGGGAAATTTTACCACTGAAATCCTACATTAGAAAAGAAGAAAGGTCCCAAATCAGTAAAATCAGCTTTCACCTTAAACTAGTAAAAGCAAAACAAATGAAACCAGAAGTTTACAGGATTATAATAAGGATCATGGAGGAAATCAATGAAACAAACAACAGAAAAGCAATAGAGACAATGAAGCCAACCTGGCTATTTGAGAAGATAATAACATTGTTAAAATTCTGTCATATTAATCAGTCAAAAGAAGAGAGAAGACAAATTACCAAATTAGGAATGACAGAGGTCTCATCTCTACAGATTCTATAGATCTTAAAAAAAGGGGATTATTATAAGTAACTTTATACATATAAGCTTTACAATTTACATGAAAGGGATAAATAGATAAGTTGATTTGTATATCATTAAAGAAATTGTATTTGTAGTTAAAAACCAGCAAGCGAAGTGTAAAGAAAAGAACATTCTAGACAGACAGACATATCCCAAGATACACAGAAATACCAAGCATAGAGCTACACTGTATAGTATGGTGACCACTAGCTATATGTGACAATTTAAATTTAAATTAATTATAATTCAGTAAAATAAATTTTGTACCTGTTACATTTGCCACATTTTAAGTTATCATTTACCTACATGTGACTGGTATTATGTAGAACATAAAGAACATTCACATCAACAAAGTTCTACTGGACAGAGCCATCATAATGTGTTTAGGAAACTTCAGGAGTTCTGATTTGATGAGAGTGTAGGTTGCAATGGTGAGATGGAAGTTGCAAAGGCAAGTTGGAAGGGAATTATGCTGGAAGGGCAAACTGATTCCAAACCATTGAGTGTCTTCAGTGGCAATGGTGTTTGGATTTACCCTAGGGGACACCAGCTAGGGTAGAGAGGTGATTTTTGGTTTTGGTTAGTGACGGTAGATGCTGGTAGGGTAAGTTGATCTGATTTGTGTTTGTTTGGTTTTGATTAGTGAAGGTAGATGCTGGTGAGTTGATCTGATTTTGAGTATAATATTTTGGAATATTATACTCAATATAATGTTTTGAAATAATATTTTGAAATAATATTTCTGGGGGCAGGATAAAAGGTAGATTTGAGGGGTGAAATCAGTATTCAGGAGCTCACTCTCTAACAGCCAAGTTGTCCAGATGAGAGTGGTGGTAAGGACTAAGCTATAATGAGGCAATGAGCATATAAGGAAGGAGACATTTGAATGCTATTTAGAGGAAAAAAAGATAGGAGGATTTGATGTGGGAGCTAACAGAATCTGAATGACCCTGATTTCTGGATTGAGCATATAGAGACAAGATAGGACTTATGTGGGGAAAAGCAGACTTTGAAAAGAGAAAACGAGTATGACTATACATTTGGCCACATTATCTTTAAAGATAGGCCCAATTTAATTAAGAGTCTGGAGTTGGTAAAACTCAGGATCAGATATGTGCTTTTGGGCATCACCAGAATATAGTTGGCTTTTTGAAGCTTTGAATTTGGATAAGATTGCCCAGAGAGAATATGCAGCATGTACAGATCAAAGCCAAGGACACACCCCAATATTTATTAGGTATAGAAAGATAGGACCTTAGAATAAGAATGAAAATGAGTAACTAGAGAAAAAAAAATAAAGAGTGGTTCCCAAAAGAACCCAAAGAAGATAACATTTCAAGGAGGGTTGCTGGTCCAGAGAAGTCATATAAAAGAACCATAAGCATATATTGGATTTGTTGAACAGGAAGTCATTTGGGACCTTTCAGAAGTGTAGTATCCTGAAACACCAAGCAAATTCAGACCTTCATGCTGAGGTGAATTTGTAAAGGGTCATTGGGCGTACCCTTTGGGAGAACTGATACGGCCTTCAGACCTGTAAGTTATATTTGTTTCATATGTAAAATGATTTTCTATATGCTTCCTTCCAAAACAAAAACAGTTGACCAAAACAGATAAAATAAACACAGAAAGACATACCAAGAATGACTTAAAGGGAGGAAGCAAAGGAGTCCAATAATGTATTACATTTCAACATAAAGGAGAAGGATGGGCCTCCTCTCACTGGTGTGAAAGAGGGTTCTTAGAGATGATTGATACGCATACCGTAAGTATGTTCCCTGGACCAGCAACATCAGCATTACTCAGAAGCTTGTTAGACCCTACCTCAGATCTACTGGATCAGAATTTGCTTTCCAACAAGACCCACAGGTAATTCTTTTGTACATTACATTTTAAGGAATACATACATAATTTCTGTTTTTCTATTTATTAGAGATCCTGAATTAATTTACTTTTGAGTATTGACCACCAGATTGTACCATTGAAAGATGCATTTTCTTCTTTGCTGTAAGTAATTATGACACCTTAGGAATATCTAAAATTTAATGATTTACCTTTTGTCTTTTCACAGGGGCCTCTCTACATTTAGTTCTGTATTAGGTCAAGATTACTAAGTGCCAGTCCAAGCATCCCAGGTGTCAGAGACAAGGGTGAGGTGAAGTGGTGGGGGTGAACTCTGATAGGCCAGGGGAATTATTTCAGTTAAAATAATCTTTCCTTACTTTGGCAGCCTCTTAGTAGTATATCCTATCTCCGGCCCTTCCACTCTCCACCTGTGATTTGTCTCTCACACAGTTTTTATTCTTTCACTCATCCCCTTATTCATTCTGCTCTTATCTTTACTTTTACTTATCTATCTAATGCATTTTAGTGTTAAGATTTTAAGCTTTACTACATGATTATTTTCCACAACCATTTCAGCTAATTAATGTGATAGTTAGGTTTTGATGTAATCTTGCTTAATACTAATTTATATTTATTTATTTGTGCTACCTCATGAAGACTTATTTCTTTGAAAAGGTTGCAATGACTGCTCTGTCTTCCACTTCTTAAAAGGTGGTTAGGCAGACTACAGTGTCTAAATTTGTGTCATGGTTTGGTGTACACTTTCCCTTAAGTTTGGTTTTCAACATCTATTTCATTCTTTTCTGTCATTCGGCCAGGATTGAGTTAAATATATGTTCTTTTTCATTGTACCCCCCAAATCATTGAGAAGGACGTTTTGTCCGCATTTTCCTAACATAAATCTTTCTCTCCAGATGGAAGATTGAAGTCTCATTGTGCTAAGGAGGAAGGAAGTGGGGGGGGGGTGCATTTAGAAATCTGCTATATCAAGAAAGACATTAAAAATTGATAAAGGTAGGACTACCTGTTTTTATATTCTCCCACATTTTTCCCTTAATTTGCAATCTCACCTCTTCAGCTACAGTATAGAGAATGCCAAGAACTTCTAAGCCTGTATCAGAAATATTTATCAGAACAACAGGAGAAGCTCACCATGTCTCTCTCAGAACTTGGTGCTGCTAGAATGCAGGAACAGCAGGTAAGCATCTTTAATTTTACTTTTCTTGTCTTTATTTGACAGGTGATCTTGTGGTTCTTTCTAGGTATCCAGTAGAAAAAGCACTCTCCAGTGTTCATCTGTGGAACTGGATGGTTCCTACTTGAGCATAGCCAGACCACAGACCTACTATCAAACCAAGCAAAGACCTAAGTCTGCAGTCCAGGATTCAGCTTCAGAATCCCTTATAGCATTTAGGAATAATTCTTTGAAACCAGTAACCCTTCATCATCCCAAAGATGATCTAGATAAGATACCATCAGAGACCACAACATGTAATTGTGAATCTCCAGGGAGAAAACCTGCAGTCCCAACAGAGAAAATGCCACAAGAAGAATTGCACATGAAGGAATGTCCACATCTTAAGCCTACTCCTAGTCAATGCTGTGGTCATAGACTTGCTGCAGATCGTGTTCATGACAGCCATCCTACAAACATGACCCCTCAACATCCTAAGACACATCCAGAATCATGCAGTTATTGTCGGCTTTCTTGGGCATCTCTGGTGCATGGTGGTGGGGCACTGCAACCCATTGAAACTTTGAAAAAGCAGATCTCAGAAGATAGAAAGCAGCAACTGATGCTTCAGAAAATGGAACTGGAAATTGAAAAGGAGCGCCTTCAGCATCTGCTGGCCCAGCAGGAGACAAAGCTTCTTCTAAAACAGCAGCAGCTTCACCAGTCTCGACTGGATTACAATTGGTGAGTACTGCCTGTTCTTTTTTTTTTTTTTTAGATTAGAAATTTTTTAAATTAATTTTTACAGGTTAAAAGCTCAGGCTCTGTTTAAGTCGAGAGAACTGGTTGCTGAAAAACAGCTTACTAAACCCCAAGAACTCAAACTGGATATGAATGGCAGTGACTCTGGACCAAGGTAAACCTGAAGTCTCAGTTAAAACAAGAATCCTTCAACAGTTCATTCATCGTTGTTCTTTCAGTTTATTGAAGTCAAACTGTGATGGCTGGCTGCTTGGAACATCATCATCTATTAAAAAGCACCAAGACCCCCCAAACAGTGGAGAGAATAGGAAGGAGAGGAAGACAGTTGGGTTTCATTCGCATATGAAAGATGATGCCCAGTGGTCATGTCAAAAGAAAGATACATGTAGACCCCAAAGAGGTAAGTTTAACAACTGTAGTGGCAAAATGAGATGCCCAAATTATTTTCTTTATTTTTCATATAGGGACAGTGACAGGAGTTAGAAAAGATGCGTCTACATCTCCTATGCCAACAGGAAGCCTAAAGGATTTTGTCACCACAGCCTCACCATCATTACAGCACACCACCTCCCGGTAAGCTTCAGAGATTCTTTAGTTTTTAATATATCCTTTCCTGTCTGGGTTATATGTCTTACAGGTATGAGACATCTTTGTTGGATTTGGTTCAGTCTCTGAGCCCAAACTCTGCGCCCAAACCTCAGCGCTATCCCTCCAGAGAAGCTGGGGCCTGGAATCATGGTACTTTCCGACTCAGTCCTCTAAAATCAACCCGGAAGAAGATGGGGATGCACAGAACCCCTGAAGAGTTGGAGGAGAATCAGATTCTGGAAGATATATTTTTCATTTGACATATTGCAAAATTTTCTTAGGAAATTTGTGGGTTTCCTCACATACTGATCTAGGATTTTAAATTATTTCATTGCAAAGTAATTGTGTCTCTCCTTTCACGGGGACTTGTCTCACTAGCATCCTGTTACGTATTGAATATAGAAATCATTCTAACAACCCAGGTTATTTTCAATCAGACCAGGCATTCGATAACACACTAAGGGGGTAGGAATGGAAGATGGTATCTTTTATATGCTAAACAGATTAGAAAATTAACATAGGATACTTTCTGCGTGGTGGAAACCATTGCATATTCAGCCTCATTTCAAGAGTGTTTCCTTCTCAAACTTCTGCTAGAAAATGCTGACTCACTTTTATATACAAGAAAAACCTTTCCACTGAAAAATCCCTCTGATTTAAAAGTAACCCCTTTGAAACATAAGCAGTTTCAGAAAGGCAGACTCTCTCATCTTTCTCATCCTGTTCTCTCACTACTACATTTCTGTAAGTGGTCCTTTAATTCTGAAGTTGGAGTTGGTGCCCCTGCCATCACAAACAACACGAGAGCCAATTGTGAGTCAGTCTCAGTAGCCATCAGCCTGGCAGCTGCCCATCCCATAACCAAAGAGCTCAATGGGCTGGAGGGTGAGACCCAGCCAATCCTTGGGAGCAAGCAGCACTAAATCACATCAGGGAGTGATTAGTCCTGGGGAAATTCAGTGGAGGCACAAGCCTGAAGCACTCTTCTACCAATGTTTGGGTGACCACCCCTCCAATATCCCAGAATGAATAAGAACAATCCCTAGGTATTTTTATTTACCCAAGTGTTCAGCTTATTCACCCCACCCCCCCACCCCCCATCACACGTGCTCCTGTGAACTTTCCATGGTTATGTCTACGGAAAATGCCACTAGAGAGAGAGTGATGCAAGCTGCTGCAAAGCTGATGGGCTTCCTCTGGCCCTCCCTTTTCCTCCACGAGGATTAAAGGATACAAGCTGACCAGGCCTCACAGGTGCTCTGCTCGTGGCCCCAAAGAACCATCTCTACTTGCCAGAGTATGTTCCACCACCCAAGCAGGGTCTCCCTACTTTTTCTCACTGGCCTCGTTTTGACCCAGAGAAAGCCTATGGAAGTTATGCAGTGCAGACCTCATCCTGTCTGCTGTCTTTTCTCCCACAGAGCTCTTGAGATGGGTCCTTCAGCTTGCAGTGGTCCCTAGTAGCCTCTCAAGCTAATGGGGATGATGATCCTGGTTTAGCCAGAGTTCAAAACTCTCCAGTCATTGAAAGCAAGGGGAGGGTGTGTTCCCAGATGTGTATTACTTGGGAATTTTATTTGATCTGGAGGGTGTGGCTTTTTTTCTCTCCTTTTTACCAACCCCAACTAAACTGGGAGTAAGACTTAGTCAGTGTTGGTAGACAAAGTCATACCACCCAGGGCAGCCTGCATGCAGCGAGTCTGCGTGGCTTCCCTGAATTACTCTTTTAATTAAAACTAGATTATTTCAATCTAGAAAAGCCTTGTTGAGCAGCCTCCTTATCCAGATAGATCCAAAGCTCATGTCTCTTCAGGCTGAGACTGGCGCTGTCACCTCCACCCAGCCTTCTTTCACTTGGGGTTTTTTATTCTTTGGAGTAGAAAAGAATGGAGCCCACTAATATTATATTTTTCTTCTGAAATAAATATAAAGTCAAGACTAACTAGTTATAATCATTCCCTTAAAAAGTTGGAAAATCATTACAGATTAAAATTTCTTTATAAAGTTCACCTCTGAGAGTAACCAAATCGGTTTCATCCCATATCAAAAAGCCTTTGGAGTGTGGAGCTTTCTGTGGTATGGCAGAAATGGGTGGATGGCAAACTAAGAGCCCTCAGCCATTTTTTCAGTTAAAGTTAGGTTGCCAGAACTTTCTTTTCCTTGCCCCCTGTGTCATGACTAGCTTAAGTGTACTTGACTCCCATAGACTACTCCCATGCCCACAGTCACCCATTCCAGACTCCAGTGTCCTTAAAACTCTGGAGTGAGAGGATGCCAGAGGATCAAGAAAAGGATCACAGTTTCTTGAAGAAGCTTGTTTGCCTTTAGAAGAATCGTAAACAGAGTCTAAACTAAAGGCTTTTTGGGGGTCACAGCCACAGAGTGGAGTTTTATTGCTTCTTTGCCTCTCCATGAATGGCCAATTTGGAAAAGCAGAGATGGGCTTTCAGCAGAATATCAACCAATACATTTTTCACATGCAAAACTCATCACCAGTTGCCTTTTTCTAACTTAATGGACATTTTGTTGGTGTTGGTGCAAGGGCAATAGGATGTAAATTTGTATATAATCTAATGTCTTCATTATTAATTGAATAGTACATGTTAACATTTTAATCTATTTAAATTTACTTTGAAATATATACATACATATGAATGAAAGGTTGTTACAGAGCCTCAAAGCTGTTGCAGACTATCCCAAGAGAAAGGATCTGGCACAAAGGAATCTGCCTTTCCTCCGTCTCAAGTCTCCCACCCTTGACTGGTTGGGATTTGCTCGTCCAGCCTCTAGACACTTCCCAAAGCAAGACTGGACACATGCCGAGGGCGTTGCGGATAGTGCCTCACCATTGCCCACCCTGCTGCCCAACTCCTGTGAGAGAAAAACCAATCAATGTTTACAAAATGGAAAAGGACACAGCATGTCCTTTGAACTCCCTAAGTAAGGCCCACAGTTCTTGATGCAGAGAACCAAAGTGAATCATAGAAAAGCTTTTGCTAACAGTCCGCTTTCCAGGAGGCAAACTTGTGTTTATCCAAACCTGATCCCCATGATGGGGACTTTTCTAGAGCACCCCAAATGTCATGGGGAGAGAGGGACTCTTTCTGCTCCCTCAGAGCTACTCTTCACTTGTCCCTGCTTCCGGCACCAAGTTCATAATAGAGATCTTCTGGCCAGAGAATCAGGGGAGAGGAGAGGCCTGATGGGGCAGAGCTGGACGAAGTCTGCTAAGAGAGATGGAGGCTGTGGCGGACTCCTTCCAACTCACGATTTATCCTCAGCTCAGAGTGTATTTTGAATATGAGCAAATGTTTATGTACGTATGAGATTTCAAGTTAATAAATCATCTCTATGGCTATTTTCCCCATGTGGGTTTGATATTGAATTGTCCCTTGAACA